GGGGTATCTGAAATATTAGGCAGCTAGTATGGCAGGGGCACCGTCTAATCAGCATGGATGCTGGCCAGGAGAGGACATGTGTATGTGCTGGCTGGAAACAGTCCTGCTCATAGGTCACGATCTTAATGATTAAATAACAAGGCAAGAAATCCGAGAGGGCAGTGCCTGGGAGCACCCTGTTTGCTCTGTGGCCAGAACGCAGCACACTGAAGTATTGCCCATCAGGGTAAGAGGTGCTCGTGATGGTTTGGGCAAATACAAATATTAATCCAGAGTATTTGAGTCTACATGAAAATACTGAAAAGTGAGGGAAGACCCAACCGTTTCCAAGAAATACAAATTGGAACTGGCGATAACTTAAAGAACATAATCAGAGAGGCAGAGGGCATTGGGTTTTACTAAAATATGAAGACATACGTCCTGTCTCCACGTCAGCAACTGCCCAAAGTACACGCGTTCCAGCGAAAAGAGCGGGTGGGGTGGGGAGGCTCAGGGCCAGCCAGAGCTTCGGTGCTTGCACGCCCAGGCCTCCGGGTGACGACTGCTTCCAATTCCGCGCCCTTTAAACCCCATGTTGTTAAAAAAAAAAAAAAAGAAAGAAAACCTATTTCTCTAAAAGTCACGATTCGAGCCCCACCTGAGGACGCAGCGATCCAGCGCCAACTCATTATCTGAGATAAAGGAGTGATTTTACCAGAAGCGCCTATGCAAGACGCAGGGCCCCGCGCGGGCTGCTCCCACCTCTTTCTCTCCTTGCAGGCTACCGAGACCCTGGCTGGGGCGGCCGGCGGCCCCTCCGGCCCATCCGTCGGAAATGATGAGTGGCTCCAGTGGCCGGGGTCCGCAGGACCTACCCCAGCGGGCATGGCGGGAGCCCCGCAGCCCCACACAGCCGCGCTCTGAGCCGCTGACCCCGCGTCTCTCGTGAGGGACCAATCAGCTGCCAGCTAAGGTCACATACCTAGAAGGCCAATTTTGATTGGCTGGGCGCGGGCTAGTCAGCGGGACGGGCGGGCGCGCGGGCGTTGTTGGGCTCCTCTGAGCGGTTGAGGTTGGGGCTGGGGTTGAGCTCGGGTTGGGTTCCTCCTGGGGCAGGAGGGAAAGGCGGGAGCCAGGGCGTCAGGGCCTGCGGACGATGTGTGTGTGAAAGGGCGCGTCAGCCATAAGAAGCCATATGCGTGCGAGCCGGTCCCCACCGTCCCCGCGGCGTTGTCACCATCATCATGAGGCCACTGGAGCAGCCTCAGGCGCTGCTGCCGGGGGGCCGGGCGCGGGGTGCGTCGGGCTCTGCAGGTTGGCACTCACACCCAGCGCGCAGGATGGCAGGCAAGTGAGTCCTGAATCCTGCCCGCGGCTACAAACCCTAAGCTTTTCTGTTCTTCTCTTCTAGGAATAGCACATTTCAAACCTACAAGAAAGAAGTGTGCCTCCCCCGTCATTCGGTAAGGAAAGCAAATCCTCAGCCACTGGCCCTGCTCAGTTCTGTCATTTCTGGATCTTACTCAGATGCACCCTGGCCCCTGGGCCATCTGCTGTGAATGCCAGACCAGATTCGGGGGCCGCCTGCCTGTGTCCAGGGTGGAAGCAGCACTGCCTTACTGGGTCCCTCTGTCCCTGAGACCCCGAAAGCAGGTAGGTGACTTGAACCAGGAGGTCTTCCCCTATCTGAATCTTCTCCTCCCATCCTCTCTGTTAGAGTCAAAAGACGGTTCAATTTCCTATCCCCCAAACCGCCAAGATGTGCCCCTGCCTATGCCACCGCTTTGGGGGCCGCCTCCCGATGCCTAGGGACCAGGCAGTGATGCCCTACTGGGTGCCCCAGGTCCTGAGGTCTCAGCAGCAGGTAAGGAGGAGGCGCACACTGCAGTGAGAACTGCTGACTGCTTGCCTCCATTCTTGTCTTTTAGATAGTCAGGAGGCAGCAGAGTTTGAAAGGCATCCAAGGTAACTCCAGTGTGTGTGTGTCTCATATCATCCCCTGTCCTCAACCCACCTTTTCTTTGCCTAGCACCCCTGCTGGATGCATGCTGCTGGCACAACTGCTGGCGGATCTGCGGTGATGAGTGCCTGTTGTCCAAGTTCCAGCAGCTCCAGGCCCCCTACCAGGACCAGCTACCGGCTCCTGCAGCGCGTCTGCTGCCCCTCGGCCTCCTGACCCTCCTCCAGGCCATCCCGAGGGTCATCATGGCCATTCGGTGAGCAGGTGGGGGATGGGGGACAGTGGGTGGGTCCTAGTAACTGTCTCTCTTTGCTTTCCAGCCAGTGTTTTGGGGTTTGAAGTTGGAATCTTCAGCTACTGTCAAGAACAGCCACAAAAATGTGTCACGATCAAGATCTTTGAGAGTCCACCAATCAGGAGGCGTCTGTGACAGTCGCTGTCTTCTCAGAACAGAATCCACACCCAGGATTCAACCCAAATGATTTCTCATCAGGTGATTCTTGGTTGTAGCAAAGTTCATGTGAATGTGGGTGAGTTTCTGTTATGAATGTGGTCAATAAATGTTATTTGTGAAACTCTAAACTGGCCACCTCTTAAATGATGACCTCTGATTT